ATGACAAGCCAAAAAACAGAGCATCTTCAGACTTCTAAAATGCAGGAGCCAGGCGCCGTGGCTCAGGGCTGTAATCTCAGCACTTTGGGAGGCCGAGGCGGGTGGATTGCTTGAGGTCAGGAGTTCGAGACCAGCCTGGCCAACTGGTGAAACCCCGTCTCTACTCAACATACAAAATCAGCCGGGCGTGGTGGCGCACGCCTGTAATCCCAGCTACTTGGGAGGCTGAGGCAAGAGAATCGCTTGAACCCGGGAGGCGGAGGTTACAGCGAGCCGAGATCGCGCCACTGCACTCCAGCCTGGGCGACAGAGCGAGACTCCGTCTCAAAAAAAAAAACAAAGTGCTCGACAGGAACTTTCTGTAAGCCAAAGAGTATCGCCATCGCACCTTCACCTTCACCTTGGGCAGCCTGGTGCCGTCTTCCCTCAGCCCGCGATTAACGAGCGGAAGGCCGCACTGACCCATTTCAGATCCCTTATTTCCTTCCTAAAACCACTCAAGAGTTTGGGCACAGTGGCCTCCCTGTGTGAGGAACTTGCTTCCCACTCACCAAAAGACAAACCCTTCGCCCATCCCTGGCCGCGCACCCGGCCGGTCACCCGCGCTGCCACCCACACCACCCTCCTGTCCATAAAGAGCCCGCGTTTGGGACGCCTCGCAGGCTGAAGGGAGGCCTGGGCGTCCGCGATCCGTCTGCCCTTTCTCCCCTCGCGGGCTTCCTCTTTCCTCACTTTCTCCCGCCACTACTCTTCCTCTTCCTTTTCCGCGAACCCAGCCCACTTCCCGTTTCAGGACCTCGGCTCGGCCCCAGTCCCCCGGACCAGGCCGGGTCACGTGGGTCCAGGGTCACGTGCCGCTGCGGGTCACGTGCCGCTGCGGGTCACGTGTCGGCCTGCATCACGCGTGAGGGGGCGCGCGGTGCTGGAAGCTGCCGCACCTGCGGGGAGCCGAGCCGCCGGCGCTCGACGCGCGCGCTCTCGCGAGACCCGCGGGATCACGTGACGCCCGGGCGCGGCGCAGCTCACGTGACAAGCGCTGCCGGCCGCGGTGTCTTCTTCGTGCCGGCGTCGCAGTGGCCGGGCCTCTTGCGTCTGGTAACGCCGCTGTCTCTAACGCCAGCCCTTGGCGCCCGCGCCCCGCCACCGCAGCGCCCGGCAGTCCGCGGCCCAACCGCCGCCCGCGCCCCCGCTCCCCGCACCGTACCCGGCCGCCTCGCGCCATGGCGGCCCCCGGCAGCGCCCGGCGACCCCTGCTGCTGCTACTGCTGTTGCTGCTGCTCGGTGAGGGGGTCGAGGCGGGGCCTGGGAGCGGCTTGATGGTCTCCGTCTTCCCTGGAATTGACAGGCCTCATGCATTGTGCGTCAGCAGCAATGTTTATGGTGAAAAATGGCAACGGGACCGCGTGCATAATGGCCAACTTCTCTGCTGCCTTCTCAGTGAACTACGACACCAAGAGTGGCCCTAAGGTAGGAAACACCAGGGCACTTCATGCTTCCCTAATTGGGTTACATTTAATTGTGTTTATTCTAGAACATGACCTTTGACCTGCCATCAGATGCCACAGTGGTGCTCAACCGCAGCTCCTGTGGAAAAGAGAACACTTCTGACCCCAGTCTCGTGATTGCTTTTGGAAGAGGACATACACTCACTCTCAATTTCACGAGAAATGCAACACGTTACAGCGTCCAGCTCATGAGTTTTGTTTATAACTTGTCAGACACACACCTTTTCCCCAATGCGAGCTCCAAAGGTAAGAACCAAAATGGGCCGATTATGAAGTGATGCAATTGTGATTTTTTTTTTTTTTAATCTAGAAATCAAGACTGTGGAATCTATAACTGACATCAGGGCAGATATAGATAAAAAATACAGATGTGTTAGTGGCACCCAGGTCCACATGAACAACGTGACCGTAACGCTCCATGATGCCACCATCCAGGCGTACCTTTCCAACAGCAGCTTCAGCCGGGGAGGTAGGACGCTGACCCTTGGCCCTCTGGTGCTACAGACCTGAATCTCCCTCCACTGCACCTGCAGAGACACGCTGTGAACAAGACAGGCCTTCCCCAACCACAGCGCCCCCTGCGCCACCCAGCCCCTCGCCCTCACCCGTGCCCAAGAGCCCCTCTGTGGACAAGTACAACGTGAGCGGCACCAACGGGACCTGCCTGCTGGCCAGCATGGGGCTGCAGCTGAACCTCACCTATGAGAGGAAGGACAACACGGTAGGGCTGGGGCCTCACCTGGGAGAGGGGGAAGGGTGGTGACTTGCTTGCTTGTCTTATGCAGACGGTGACAAGGCTTCTCAACATCAACCCCAACAAGACCTCGGCCAGCGGGAGCTGCGGCGCCCACCTGGTGACTCTGGAGCTGCACAGCGAGGGCACCACCGTCCTGCTCTTCCAGTTCGGGATGGTGAGGCTGGGGCGGCACCTCTCTGGGGGCGCCTCCGTGATTAAAGATCATTTTTCTTTTTAAGAATGCAAGTTCTAGCCGGTTTTTCCTACAAGGAATCCAGTTGAATACAATTCTTCCTGACGCCAGAGGTGAGAACCCACAATCTCTGCGAGCCCCGCCCCTGGAGCCACTAGACCTCTGTGTGTGTTGCAGACCCTGCCTTTAAAGCTGCCAACGGCTCCCTGCGAGCGCTGCAGGCCACAGTCGGCAATTCCTACAAGTGCAACGCGGAGGAGCACGTCCGTGTCACGAAGGCGTTTTCAGTCAATATATTCAAAGTGTGGGTCCAGGCTTTCAAGGTGGAAGGTGGCCAGTTTGGCTCTGGTGAGTGTCACCGAGGGCAGCTGTCGCGGGGTAGAGCCCTGACACCATCCGTCTGTCTTGGCAGTGGAGGAGTGTCTGCTGGACGAGAACAGCATGCTGATCCCCATCGCTGTGGGTGGTGCCCTGGCGGGGCTGGTCCTCATCGTCCTCATCGCCTACCTCGTCGGCAGGAAGAGGAGTCACGCAGGCTACCAGACTATCTAGCCTGGTGCACGCAGGCACAGCAGCTGCAGGGGCCTCTGTTCCTTTCTCTGGGCTTAGGGTCCTGTCGAAGGGGAGGCACACTTTCTGGCAAACGTTTCTCAAATCTGCTTCATCCAATGTGAAGTTCATCTTGCAGCATTTACTATGCACAACAGAGTAACTATCGAAATGACGGTGTTAATTTTGCTAACTGGGTTAAATATTTTGCTAACTGGTTAAACATTAATATTTACCAAAGTAGGATTTTGAGGGTGGGGGTGCTCTCTCTGAGGGGGTGGGGGTGCCGCTGTCTCTGAGGGGTGGGGGTGCCGCTGTCTCTGAGGGGTGGGGGTGCCGCTCTCTCTGAGGGGGTGGGGGTGCCGCTTTCTCTGAGGGGGTGGGGGTGCCGCTCTCTCTGAGGGGGTGGGGGTGCTGCTCTCTCCGAGGGGTGGAATGCCGCTGTCTCTGAGGGGTGGGGGTGCCGCTCTAAATTGGCTCCATATCATTTGAGTTTAGGGTTCTGGTGTTTGGTTTCTTCATTCTTTACTGCACTCAGATTTAAGCCTTACAAAGGGAAAGCCTCTGGCCGTCACACGTAGGACGCATGAAGGTCACTCGTGGTGAGGCTGACATGCTCACACATTACAACAGTAGAGAGGGAACATCCTAAGACAGAGGAACTCCAGAGATGAGTGTCTGGAGCGCTTCAGTTCAGCTTTAAAGGCCAGGACGGGCCACACGTGGCTGGCGGCCTCGTTCCAGTGGCGGCACGTCCTTGGGCGTCTCTAATGTCTGCAGCTCAAGGGCTGGCACTTTTTTAAATATAAAAATGGGTGTTATTTTTATTTTTATTTGTAAAGTGATTTTTGGTCTTCTGTTGACATTCGGGGTGATCCTGTTCTGCGCTGTGTACAATGTGAGATCGGTGCGTTCTCCTGATGTTTTGCCGTGGCTTGGGGATTGTACACGGGACCAGCTCACGTAATGCATTGCCTGTAACAATGTAATAAAAAGCCTCTTTCTTTTTGGGGTGGGCCTTGTCCTTCTGTCAGCTAAAATGGGAGCTCATGAGAGAAGGACGTCAGGGAAACGGGGTTGAGGGTGGTCTCGGTGCAGAGAGAAGGGTGTCAGGGAAACGGGGGGTGAGGGTGGTCTTGGTGCCAGACGTAGGGAATGGTGTTGGGAGTGGCCCGAGTGCCTGGCACAGTTGTCTGGTTCATTCATGTAACATGATAATTTTTAAATCATTAAAAAAATTACCTTTCATACAGATACCATGGAATACTATGCAGCCATAAAGAGGT